ACTTTGTGTTTGTGCTCTGCGGGGAGGGAAGGTAAGGTAAGGTGCGGGCAGGATTGTGTATATGTTTGCCTTTTTATTAAATCCAACAAACAAAAGCAAAAGATGGAAACGACATTCTGCCTCTATCACTTCAGTCTCAGTAACAATTTATTTCTCTTCCCAAACTTAGCACCGCTACCCAGACTTAGGCCCGAACGCCACGCCCACTCTCAACCCGCCAACTCCTCTCTCGGTCGAATCTCCCGGTCCCACCCCCAAAAACTGACGTCACCCATCTGATCCTCCCGGGTCTACCCCAAATCCTCCCAGCAGTTGCAGCACAACTGCTCTCCCGGCTGCTTTGAGAATCCCGCCCTCCTCTCTCTCCCTCTGCCCACTCCTCACTAGCGCAGCGTGTGGTCCGCCATGGGGTTGGAGTGAGCACGTTGCCGGTAGTAGCGCTTCTGGGGCGGTGGGGCCTCTGCTCCGGCCACGTTCCGAGTCTCGGCTGCCATGATCCCAGTCCGGGGTTTCTCTACCAAATCCACGTGGAGGCGCAGGCCAGAGGCGCAAGTTAATGACGCAGCCATGCGCGTTGGTGGCAGTTCCCGCCCCTTAAAGACCCAAGAGCAAATTCAGCTGGGCTGGGCTGGGCTGGGCTGGGCTAGGTGGGGAGGGCTGTAAGGAGCGAGTGCTGGAGGGAACCTCCGCACCGTTAGCCTCCAACTGGGAGGGCGAGGCCAGGCCCAGGGACCCAACGTTTTCTCTTAGCTTGCTTCTGCCTGGTCTGGGTTACCATCCTGGTTGCAGGCACCTGTGCACCCCACAGGTGAGAGGGGTCTAGAGACCTCGCCTTCTACAGTGGCATCAGTCCTCGCTCCTGTCCCCTTACTCCTGGTCTCGGACCAGTCCGCCCGGTCTGACTCTTGTGGTCCCGTGTGGGTTTCGTCGAGTGTGCGCTCGGGGCCGGGGCGGGAGGGGCAGCTCCTCATTCCACCTCCAGGAAATCGAACTGGAGGAAGGAGGGCAAACTCAGGGAGGCGGGGCTCGTTCCACAGGGACACCACGACGGCTCGCGGCCCCCAGCCTCTACCCCGCTCCGGATCCGGGATCTGAGCGCCGGCCGCGGTGCCCAGGCACTCCCTTGGCGGGCCGGATGGCGGACCCCGGCCCAGATCCCGAATCTGAGTCGGAATCGGTGTTCCCGCGGGAGGTCGGGCTCTTTGCAGACTCTTACTCGGAGAAGAGCCAGTTCTGTTTCTGTGGGCATGTGCTGACCATCACGCAGAACTTTGGGTCCCGCCTCGGGGTGGCGGCGCGCGTGTGGGACGCGGTGAGGAATGGGCTGCGCCGGGTGAGGGTCCGGACTGTCTTTTTCTCTGTCTTTTCTCCCGTAGGCCCTGAGCCTGTGCAATTATTTCGAGAGTCAAAATGTGGATTTCCGAGGCAAGAAGGTGATCGAACTGGGTGCGGGGACAGGCATCGTGGGGATCTTGGCAGCGCTGCAGGGTGCGTGAGCTGGCTTTTTACGGGAGAGAGTGACAATAAATAAGACAGATTTTCTCTCCCCAAGGAGCTTATGGTCTAGTGAGGGAGACAGAGGACGATGTCATAGAACAAGAACTCTGGCGAGGTATGCGTGGAGCCTGTGGACATGCTCTATCCATGTCTACCATGACTCCCTGGGAATCCATCAAGGGAAGCTCTGTCAGGTGAGGAGGAGGTGAACAGTGTGAACACAGCAGACTTGCATTTTTCCTCCTTCCTCTCTCTCAGGGGGGGATGTTACCATCACTGACCTGCCCCTGGCCCTAGAACAGATCCAGGGCAACGTCCAGGCCAATGTGCCAGCTGGAGGCCAGGCCCAGGTGCGTGCCTTGTCCTGGGGGATTGACCATCATGTCTTCCCTGCAAACTATGACCTGGTGCTGGGGGCTGATATCGTGTACCTGGAACCCACCTTCCCTCTGCTGCTGGGGACCCTCCAACACCTGTGCAGGCCCCATGGCACCATCTATCTGGCCTCCAAGATGAGAAAGGAGCATGGGACAGAGAGCTTCTTTCAGCACCTCCTGCCCCAGCATTTCCAACTGGAGCTGGCTCAGCGGGATGAGGATGAAAATGTCAACATCTATAGGGCCAGGCACAGGGAACCAAGACCTGCTTGACATCACCCTTGCTGTTCTTCTCAATCTCTTGCTCTAATGAAGGAACTGTGTATCTCAAAAACCATATTTCCAGAGCCACAAACATGAGGACCAAAAAGGATGGATTTCCCTGGCCTCTCTCACTTTCCTCCTTCCCTCTTTGTTACCCCAGATACTCTTGGGCAGGTGCAGTGAGGTGCCTGCTTACAAGGAATCCCAGAGTTCTGGCAGCACTAGTGTTAGAACACCAAGGAGGTTCCTGGCTCCTGTTCTCAGAGAAGGAGGATGGTAAGGTATCCAGGATTTTTAGGGGGTAAGGGAGATATATGGGATGTGAGAGCAGTGATTGTAGACAGACTGTCACTGATCACTTCCATTCCTGTTGCTGTTTACACAGAATGGACTTTAAAAAAATTCTGTGGGATTTTTTTTTCTTTTTTTCTTTTTTTTTGAGACAGGGTCTCACTCTGTCATCCAGGCTGGAGTGCAGTGGTGTGATCACAGCTCACTGCAGCCTCAACCTCTGAAGGCCCAGATGATCTTCCTGCCTCAGCTCCCCAAGTAGCTGGGACTAGAGGCATGCGCCACCACACCCGGCTAATTTTTGTATTTTCAGTAGAGACAGGGTTTCGCCATGTTGCCCAGGGTGGTCTCAAACTCCTGGGCTCAAGTGATCCACCCGCCTTGCCTCCCAAAGTGCTGGGATTGCAGGCATGGCCCACTGTGCTAGCCTAGGATTTTTTTTTTTTTTTAAGAAAGAATTAAGCCTTAAAAATCTATTGTGCAAGAACCCAACTTTTACTCAGGAGCTGAGAAGGAAGAAGCCTCAAACCACCCATTTCCTGCTTTTTAGAGATAGAGTCTAGTGGAACCATGGCTCTAACTGGGTCAAGTCCTCCTAGCTCTGAAGCTAAGGCTGCAGAGCTGTCCTTTGGACTGTATTTCTTCATGCTTTCCAGAGTTAGAGCCTTGATCACGGAACATCATTGTGTGCAGAAGAATACTGTACCTAGTACTAAGTTCTTTTCATCTTTGATTTTTCTTTAGCTTCATCAGTCCTTCCTTCCTAATCTCTAATCCCCTGAAGCCTAACACAGTTCCTAATGTGTTTTGCCTTAACCTCTTTTCTCTTCCCACATTGGTACTTCTGGTTGGGGCTCTCTTTACTTACTGCTTAGGCACATAGTCACCTTCTCTGGACTCCCTGCTTCCATGCTTTCTCCTTCAGTCCATTCCGCAAACTCTTGTGATCTTCCAAAATTAGCTCTGATTAGCTTTCACTTCCTGTAGAAGCAAGAACAAGCTCCTCTGCTTGGTACTTAGTCTGTGTCCATGTGATCCAAAATTACCTTCCTATTGCATTTCCTACTCCTTTGCTACGTGTATTGGACCTCTGGCCAAATTACAAAAGATGTACTCTTTGTTCTCTAAAACCACACTAAAGTTTTCTGACTTCTTTCACACTCTTTATGATAATCCTCTGCCTGAAAGGCTATTGCCACCTGTCAAAATCTTCATTATTCTTTGCCTCTTTCCTGAGCCTCTTGCTTGAATGTGATTTCTTTCTCCCTGAGACCCATAAGGTTCATCTTATGGGACCTTAATTTGTCTTGCATGGACATTTGTGATTCTCATTTTCTCACCATTAAATTACCTTGGAGGGTAGGGCTGTGGTTTACTCCTGTCTAAACCCCTGAAGCCTAACACAGTTCCTGGCACACAACAGGTGTTCAACAGATATTGTGCTCATTCAATAAATATTTACTCGCTTTGTTTAATGGATTCCACCCCTGCCTTCCTAGGTGACCTTGGACAAATTCTCGAACCCATTCACCAACCACACAAGTTTGTTGTGAGTCATAAATGGATAATGAATATAAATGCGCATTGAAAATAAACATAAAATGTTACCCACATTTCTTGTGTTGTTGTTTTGTGACGACTTTAT